TGAAATATTCTATCCTTCAACAATTGCTTTGTGGGCAGGTAACCAAAGGGCTAATATCTGATGTGAAGGCTGGATCATGAACCTCCCGGTTGGGTTCTACATGTACCTTACCTCAACATCCGGGTCAACATGAGTGGAAGGGGCTTGGTGCCTCAGTTTCCTCATCTATAACATGAAGAATTGGTCTTCACATCTCTGAACCTCTTGTCAGCTTTTCAATGCCATAATTTATATCAGTCCCTGGTGCTTGATCAAATTTAAACGGTGTGAATTCCAGACAAAGAAAAATTAGACCTCCAAAGAAAATATGGGTCTACAGAGACATATCAAGATGTTATAAATATAATGTGATGATGATAAATATGCACTGCTGTATCAAATTCTTAAATAGAAAAGGATAATAACAAAGTAAATCAAAACTTTTTAGAGAAAACTTCGTTTCCTAGGATAGATGGAGTGACAGGTCCCAAGTGATGTGCCAACCTTTTTTCTCCCAAGCTTCTTTGAAGAGATTATCTAAGTATCGTTTCAGACACCCATCACCCTTATTTTTAGCTCTGAGTTCTCTTCACGAGTGTGGTGACCTGTGGCTCTAAGTTCCAGAGGCTCCCAGATATGGCACATGACTCATTTGCAGGTACCCTGCAATGATTTCCAGGAAGGTCAGTGGGGTGGGGGCCTGGAGAAATGATTTTTGATGTTAAACCCTTAGCTCTTGTTCCTGTTCCAACCACTTGATCAGAAATGACACACTTCATAAATTGATCCCTTGGTGCCATAAGCAATTGGCAGTGCAAATAGAACCCAAGTGATTCGGTTCTCCAAGAGGCTCACAGCTGGCTGGGGGGTTGGGGGAGACAAAACTCAGGGCTTTGGTCACAGTCTATTTTCAGCCCCTGATAGCAGTTGTGTTACTCACGTCTCATTCACCCTCTCCCTTGGCCTCCCTCCTGCCCTTCCCCCAGCAGGCCAAGGCTGGTGACAGCCTTCATATATTTAAAGAGGACAAGAGCCCCTCAGACTCAGTTGAGCTGAACGGAGTCCACACAGGCAGGTGAGTGGAGCAAGGCAGACATTTGAGCTGGACAATGTAGGGTATTTGCTTTATGTCCCCTTAGACTTGACCTTGACCAGATAGTCTTCAAGATGCCAAACTGGGGCGGAGGCGCAAAATGTGGAGCCTGTGAAAAGACCGTCTACCATGCAGAAGAAATCCAGTGCAATGGAAGGAGTTTCCACAAGACGTGTTTCCACTGCAGTGAGTTGGGTGGACACCCTGGGGGCCCCTCATCCAATCCCATGACCCTTCCTTTTCCTGGCAGTGGCCTGCAGGAAGGCTCTTGACAGCACGACAGTCGCGGCTCATGAGTCGGAGATCTACTGCAAGGTGTGCTATGGGCGCAGATATGGCCCCAAAGGGATCGGGTATGGACAAGGCGCTGGCTGTCTCAGCACAGACACGGGCGAGCATCTCGGCCTGCAGTTCCAACAGTGAGTTACTGCCCTGCTCCCCCTTGCCTGTTCTACGTTTCATTCATTCGTCTATTTCCAACAGGTCCCCAAAGCCGGCACGCTCAGTTACCACCAGCAACCCTTCCAAATTCACTGCGAAGTTTGGAGAGTCCGAGAAGTGCCCTCGATGTGGCAAGTCAGTCTATGCTGCTGAGAAGGTTATGGGAGGTGGCAAGGTAAGACCTTCTGTATGAGCCAGACAGAATTTCATTAAATATGCAACTTTTCTGTGCCCCTCAGCCTTGGCACAAGACCTGTTTCCGCTGTGCCATCTGTGGGAAGAGTCTGGAGTCCACAAATGTCACTGACAAAGATGGGGAACTTTATTGCAAAGGTGAGTGATTCTGGAGACTTTCTTGAAATATGTGTCTCTCCCTTCATCCTCTTCTCATTCACAGTTTGCTATGCCAAAAATTTTGGCCCCACGGGTATTGGGTTTGGAGGCCTTACACAACAAGTGGAAAAGAAAGAATGAAGAGGTGCGCCGTTTCTCAGATTTTTTGCGAGCCTAAAACACTTGCCAAGTAATCCTGCACAGATCGATACCTTTCCCCAAATAGCCTCTCCTTTGTAGTCGTACATTATGTGTTTCTCCTCAGAAGTGATCAGGTCTTTACTGAATGTTAGAAGAGGCCTTTGGAAGAAAATTATGTAAAGTTTAATCTATAACAAATGCTTTATTATTTATAATGCTTGGAATGGGAGAGGCAATAAATAAATGTTTTAGTGCTATCTTGTATGGCTCTAGATCTTTTCTTTGAGATAGAAATTTTCAAAAACATAAAGCTAGTTCAAAAAACGAGTTGCAGAGCATATAATAAATTTGGATGTCAACTGAGAAAGGAGTGAGAAGGAAGAAACAATGCGCAAAGGAAAGCAGTCTTTCAGAATCTGTCAGCCAAGTGTCTTTCTAGTTACTGCTAATGGAGAAGAAAACAGGGGGTCTGGGAGAAAATAGAGAACATGATAGCAAAATCTAAAAGGAAAATCAAAACTAATAAAATTGCTGAAGAGTTGATCCCTTTGTCCTATCGTGGGGCTTTGTAATGTTACACATCTCGTGAAAACTCAGAAATGACAATAAAGCGTGGCATTTGCCTCTGTATTATAAATGACATGAGGATGATTTTCTTTTATTCTAGGACAA